GGGGAGAGCAGCTGCCTGCACGGGCAGGGTCCTCCCGTCTCAGGATTAACGTTCTCAACTGTATTTGATTTCTCCTCAGCCAGAGGGGGTAAGGTGGCCTTCCCAGAAGCACAGGTGGGCCGCGTGTCAGAGGCCCTGGACAGCCTGTGCCTCTCCCAGGCCTCCCAGCAGGGGTGGCTCTCGCCCCTCTGGAGGGGAGACCCCAGGAACCGGCCCCCGCCCTCAGCCATAGCCTCACAGGGTCCTTGTTTCTCGGGGCCTGGCTCTGTGGGTGCACAAGGCATGGTCGGGCTCCCGTCCTTCTGGAAGTCTCCAGAGTGGCATGTGGGCAGCTGTGTGAAGCGGCCCCCCAGATCTTCATCCAGCCTGGCCTGCAGCAGCTCCCTACGCCCTCTGCTACCTCCCCTGCCTACCTTTGGGTAGACGTTCTCTTGACCCTTCCTTCTGTGATAAAGCAAAAGCGTGTGATCTCTTTTCTCACCAAGGAATAAAACGTCTCTGAATACCACAGACGTGATGCCGGGCTTTTGGGGGCCGGGGGGTGTCCTAGGGCCCCGAGGGAGGAGCCCTGTGGGTGCCGAAGTCGGGCCGCAGGCCCTGCACTGAGATGTCCCCTCAGCCTACCCCAGGCGGCTGGGCATGCTGGGAAGTCCTCCCGGGCTGTGTGTGTGAATCATGCTGTTTCTTCTCTATTTTCTCTCTCTGTCTGTTTATTTTTGTTGTGTGTCACTCTGCCCAGCCGGCCGTCCTGTCTCTTCCCTCCATGCTCCGCTTCGCCCGCTGCTGGCCAGAGGTGACCAGGTCCGGCTCTCAGCACGGCCGCCGGCCGGGGGGCCATGGGGAGCTCCGCCTCCTCCCTGGCCGCAGAGACCGAGTCGGACCACAGCTTCCCCGGGGGACCGCCCTACCCGGGTCCCCCGGCAGCGGCTGGCTGGTGTAGGAGCGGCCCAGGGGGGCCCGTCTGGGGAGGTGCCCTGGTCAGCCGGCAGCACCAGCCCCCACGGCCCCGGGCCCGAAGGTAAGAGGTGGGGAGGGGTGGCCCCGGAGGGCTCCCGGGGGCAGAGGGCCTCGTTCTCAGGGTGCCCCCTCCTTGGCAGAGGTGCTTGCAGAGAAGTGGGTCCCTGCTCCTTCCAGTTGTGGCAGCTCTCTTCCCCAGGGTGCAGGAGCTGAGCAGGTCTGAGACCCCGGCCTCGGCCTGGCTGGTTGGTGGTGGGGATGGGGGCTAGTGCGCCCAATCCCGGCGGCCCTGTGTTTCTCACAGGCTGTGCTGCTCCACGCAGAGAAGCTGTTCCTGAAGCTTCTTTTTGGGCTGGGGTCGCTGGCGGCTGCAGGCTCTGGGCATATTGCCTGCTGCCCACGGTTTCAAAGCTGCCAGCACTCGCTGGGCTCCGCCTGCTGCCCCCCCGGGGGTCACAGGCCACATGGCTTGGTGGCCGAACTCCACGTGCTGGCTCCTCACAGCTGTCACCATGGCCTTGGCTACCCGCTGCGTCCCTCAGGAGCTGCCATCAGGTTCTGAGGTGCCTGGTCTGGAGGCAGTCCAGGTGGTGAGGTCTGGACTGGCTGGACCCCACCGATGCTCCTGCCGTCACCCCGTCCTGGCCCTCACTGGAGGCAGGGACACTCAGGGGCCCGGGGCCTCGGGGCCAGTGCTGCAGTGGCCGCCGTTGCTCTCACAGCGGGTCCAGGCCTGGCTTCTGAAGGCAATGTGCCTGCGTCTCACACTCAAAAGGGCCTGCCAGGCTGCACCTGGCGGCAGCTCCCACGGGGGACGATGTCCTGCTGTCTGTTGGCCCCCAGGTGGGAGGGACGGGCGTGGAGCTGCAGGCAGTGGGCAAGGCCATGGCAGGTGGCCAGGCCTGGGAACCAGCCTCCAGGTGGCATCCACGCTGAGGCCTGAGCTCCGGCCGACAAGGACTGGGGATGCAGGGGATTAGCCAGGGGCTGTGTGGGGGAGCCCTGGAGCCCTGTCTGCGAGTTACCCCGATGAACAGGGAGACGCGGCAGAGGCAGGGCCGGGGAGGGGCCGTGTGGGGGAGCCCTGGAGCCCTGTCTGCGAGTTACCCTGATGGACAGAGAGACGCGGCAAAGGCAGGGCCGGGGAGGGGCCGTGTGGGGCCTGGTGGTCGGCAGAGGAAGGGTCTGTGCTCCTCCTGCGTGTGGTGGCACCGGAGCGCCTCCCAGTTCCTGGTGTTACCGCACCAGCCGCCTCCCAGTGAGCATCTCCACGTGTGCCGACAACAGCTTTGTTGAGGTAGAACTTACCAGACTCACCTGTTAAAAGAGTGCAGTTTGGTCACTCTTAGTGGTTTGTAGAGTTGTGCAGCCGTCATTGCAATCCAGCGTTGCAGCATTCCACAGCCCACAGGGACCCCCAGCCCCACAGTCCAGTGTTACAGCATCCCGCAGCCCAGAGGGACCCTCAGCCCCAGACGGCCACTGACCGGCTTCCTGTCTTGGTTTGCCTTGTGCAGAAGGTGCGTGGATGTGGGGCCACAGGACGTGGCTGGCTGGGTTTGCCTTGTGCAGAAGGTGCGTGGATGTGGGGCCACAGGACGTGGCTGGCTGGGTTTGCCTTGTGCAGAAGGTGCGTGGATGTGGGGCCACAGGACGTGGCTGGCTGGGTTTGCCTTGTGCAGAAGGTGCGTGGATGTGGGGCCACAGGACGTGGCTGACGTGGCTGGCTGGGTTTGCCTTGTGCAGAAGGTGCGTGGACGTGGGGCCACAGGACGTGGGGCCCCGTGTCTGGCCTCTTCACTCGGCACCGTGCCCTCCAGATTCATGCACCTGCAGCCCGAGGCAGTTTCATTCACTGCTCCTTTGCGGGATGAACCGCATTTTATCTATTCATGGACGCTAGGACTGCTTCCACGTGGCTTCTGTGGACAATGCTGTGAACATTGTTTACGAGGTTTTGCGTGGACCTGTTTTCATTTATCTTGCATAGATACCTAGGAGTGGGATTGCTGGGGCGTGTGGTGAACTTTCATAATGTCTTGAGGAACTGCCAAGCCATCTTCCGCAGCGGCTGCATTACCTAGTTCCCACCGGCAACGCTGGGGAGGGTCCTGGCGTCTCCACTCCCTCGACAGCTCCTGCCGTTGTCTGTCCTTGTGATTCTGGCCGTCCCAGGGGGTGGGAGCTGGTGTCCCCTTGGCTTTGATCTGCGTTTCCCTGGTGGCCAGCCATGTGGGGCCTCTCTCCCTGTCTCATCCACCCGTGCCTGTCTTTTTTTCATTCATTCACTTATTTATTTATTTAGAGACAGGGTCTTACTCTGTCACCCAGGCTGGAGTACAGTGGTGTGATCACAGCTCACTGCAGCTTCTACTTCCTGGGTTCAAGAGAACCTCCCATCTCAGCCTCCCAAGTAGCTGGAACTACAGGCGTGCACCACCATAGCTGGTTAATTAGAAAAAAAAAATTTGGCCAGGCGCAGTAGCTCACGCCTGTAATCCCAGCACTTTGGGAGGCCGAGGCGGGTAGATCACCTGAGGTCAGGAGTTCAAGACCAGCCTGGCCAACATGGTGAAACCCCATCTCTACTAAAACAAAAATTAGCTGGGCGTGGTGACGGGCACCTATAATCCTAGCTACTAGGGAGGCTGAAGCAGGAGAATCGCTTGAACTTGGGAGGCGGAGGTTGCAGTGAGCCAAGATTGCACCACTGCACTCCAGTGTGGGCGACAGAGTGAGACTCTGTCTCAAAATAAAAATACAAACCCTGAGCTTGGGAGGGTCCAGGCTGCAATGAGCTGCGATCGTGCCACCGCACTCCAGCTTGGGCGACACAGTGAGACGCTAGACGGTGTCTCAAAAAACTTAAACAGAAAAATGTAGAAAGGATTGTCGTTCCCTTTCTCGTTTTCCAGAGGGCAGAGGACTCTCGGCCCCTGCTTTTTGAGCACCAGGCCGAGTTTCAGACCTCGGGATGGCCTCTCCAGTCTGCAGCTCCCGGCAGCCTCGGGCCACACTCCCGGGATCCCCAGGGACTGGCCTGGGACTACCGGGGGTGGCGGCCGTGGCTCTGGCTATGGGGAGGGAGGCAGAGCCGCGGGGCAGGCGTGGGGTCTGCTGTGCCGGGTATGTGGGGCGTGTGTTAGACTTTGGACCTGGCCTGCGGGGTCAGGCCGTGGTGTATGATGACGCCACGCCGCTCTTTCTCTTTCACCCTGGCCTCCTGCCTGGCCCTCCCCTGGGTCGGCATCCCTGGGGCCACTCCTGCCCGTGCCCGCTGCTGTGGGGCCTGGGCTCCAGGCAGCTCCTGTCTGCTGCTGCAAACAGGCCCCCAAGGTGCATGGTGAGGAGACCCCCAGGCTAGAGATGGGCGAGAGCGGTGGGCGAGCAGACTGCGGGAAGGCAGCTGGGCCTCCACACGCGGAGCCCTCCCCACCACGTGCATGCACAGGCGACCCCTGCCGTGCTCCGACGGAGGGCGCCGGGACTGGGGAGGGTCAGCGCGACAGCCCTGGCGTTTACTGAAGAGCTGCCTGCCTGGCTCGCTGCCCTGGTGGCCGCTGAATTCTCCCAACGCCCCAGGACAGCAGGTGCTGTGGCCCCATGACCGCTCCCCCACATGGATGAAGGGGTGGTGCACAGGCTGGTGGAGCCTGGGAGAGCCAGGGCAGCCTGCGGCCATGCGGCCATGCGGCCGGCGTGGGGCTGAGGTCCCTGTACAGCTGACAGAGTGCCTGGCGCCCTCAATCAGTAAGTCATCTACGGGCCGGGCACCGGCGGCTCAGCACAGAGAGGCAACAAGGGTAGACCCCCCCTGGCAAGGCTGACCGGCGCCGGGCTGTGGCCAGACCAGGAGACTGCAGCCCAGCTCGAGGGAGGCACCACGCCTGCCCCTCAGAGCACTGAGCAGAGCCCCCCATGGTATCCCCCGCCCTGGGCACAGCAGGAGGAGCTGCCGACCAAGTCTGGCACCCCGGTGTGCCCCGAGAGCTGTCTGGGCACAGGTTGCGGGGCTGCCCCGGCCGGACGGGGCATCTGTGTTTCTCGGTGTGGCCTCAGGGCTCTGGTGGCTTTGACCGAGGCCCCGGGGGACAGAATGCAGCTTCCTGCTCCTCACTTTTCCTAAGAAAGGGGCCGCCTCCCAGGACTGGGGCTGCGCCAGTCACAGGCCCGCGGCCTCCACGCTCCGGGTGCTGCTGTCCCGGCTGCTTCAGGGCGGGCTCTGTCTTGCACGCAGCGAGCGGCTTCATCACCTCCCTTTTGAATTGGAGCTGAGTGTCGGCAACGCCCAGATAACTGGGGCGCGCGGGTCTTTTGTGCTGGATTTTTCTGTACAGTTGCCTCGATCTTCCATCCAGCTTGGCCTCTGTGCAGTAAGGAGCGGCCCGTCGCCTCCCCCACGTCGCCTCCCCCACGTCGCCTCCCCCACGTCGCCTCCCCCACGTCGTCGCCTCCCCCACGTCGCCTCCCCCACGTCGTCTCCCCCACGTCGTCGTCTCCCCCACGTCGCCTCCCCCACGTCGCCTCCCCCACGTCGCCTCCCCCACGTCGCCTCCCCCACGTCGCCTCCCCTCACGTCGTCGTCTCCCCCCACGTCGTCGTCTCCCCTCACGTCGTCTGCCCTGAGCCCGCTCCCTTCGAAGGTAACCATCCTGCAGTAGTGAGGGCTCCTTGCTGAGCACGTGTGGCTGCGACTTCAGGAGCGTTCTGGGTTGAGAATTCCAAAAGGGCTTCGCTCAGGCCTGGCTTTGGGTCTTTGGGCTCCTGACGCGAGCTTTTACTTCCAGGCTTTGGCGGTCTGGCCTCAGGAGGTCAAGGCTGCAGTGAGCCGTGCGCGAGCCACTGCACCATCCTGGGCAATCAGACCCCATCTCTAAAGTTCAAAACAACATCTTTGTAAGGGTTTCGGGTCTCTGAGCCCATGAACCTGCCCAGGCCCTGCAGAGGTGAGGGTGGCCCTAGAGTGGCTGGGGGGTTGTGGAGACCAGAACCAGGGCAGAAGGGCAGGGAGGGTGGGGGCCCTGCCGAGGTCTCCCACCGCTGACCCCTGACCCCTGGCCCCCTTCCACCTCGGCCCACCGAGAGAGGCCGGCACAGCGCAGACTGCGGGGTCAGTGACACTCCCCTCAGCGTCTCCAGCCACAGAAGGGCCGTGGCCTGCCTTCGCCCTCCTCACCCGTGTCCCGGGGCCACGTTTGAACTTTAGGCCTTGTTCTGACTTCATTGAAACCCTCCTGAAGTGCAGACGTCTTCCTGACCCACCTGGGTTTTGCCAGGATGACTCCGAAAGGTGTCTCCCAGCAGACACACCCCGCTGGCGATTGTTTGGTCCTGGGGACCCGGGTTCTCATTCTCCTCTCTGGAGCTGGTGAGGCTGTCCTTGCTAGTCGGTGACAACTACAGGGCCAAAGGGAGGGTGTGTCCCAGGAGGCCCAGCCCACCTCTGCCTGCACCTGCGGTCAGCGGGGTGCAGAGTCTGTGAAGGCACCTCCCGGAGTGGGGGCTGCAAAGATCATGGCCACTGTGCCACCCACAGGGGCCCAGGCCGGACGCCTGGGCTGTGCCGCCTCGGCAGCCAGGCCGAGGAACGTGCAGGTGCGGCCGGGAGCCCGCCGGCCACAGCTGCATCCATGCCCTTCTCCGAGTGGTGATGGCGGGGAGAGGCCTGGCTGTCTACGGGCAGATTGCTTGGGCTTTCACAGAAGCCCGCTGTTAGAGCAGATTCCCGGCCTTGGGTCTCTCTGCTCCAGCTGGACGCCCTGAGCCTCGCCGGGCCCAGTCCACCCCCGTCCACTCTGCCAGGGGCAGCTCAGAGCCCTCGCCACGCGGGGCTGAGCGCAGGGAAGGCAGCATCACGGAGTTCGCTCGGCTCCACAGAACACCCGTGTTGCTCGCGGAGACTTTTTGTTTTTGTGCTTCTTATGAAGAGGCAGGTTTTCTTTCTTCCTGAACCAAAAGGGTTTAGATGGAGCACAAGATTCAGGCCATATTTACAAGAACAATTGATTTTTCTGCCAGGCAGAGCAGCCAGTCTGTCTCGGAGGCTGTGCTGTGGTGTGGGGAGGCCCCTTGCTCAGATCAGCCTGTGCCTTCCCCAGGCCCCGGCCCATGCACCTGCCCTTCCGTAGGTCTGAGCACCTGTTCTTCCACGCCCAGGACGACCTGGTCCTGAGTTTGGCCGGGACCCCCTGCTATCTGCCGTCCACAGGCCTGGTGACAGAGAAAGCAGTGCCCTGGAACAGCAGCCCGGCTGTGGGGTGCTCAGCCCTCTCTGTAGGATCCTGTGTGGCTCAAGGGGTCTGCTGAGCCTCCAACGGGCAAGAGGGGCCCTGAGCCATGGATCCATTCTGGGTGGAGGCAGCCCCCACCGCCGCCTGCCTCAAATGCTCAGCCCTAGGCCCTCGGCCCCGTAGCTCTGCAGCCACAGACGGGTGCCTTCCCCAGGCCGAGAGGAGGGTGGGGTCCAGCCACTCAGGACCTCACAGGGTGGCCCTGATGAGCACCTTCCCTTGCAGCCACACCCACTCGCCCGGGTCTATGGCCACGGTCGGAGAGTGGTCCTGTGTGCGCTGCACCTTCCTGAACCCGGCCGGCCAGCGCCAGTGCTCCATCTGCGAGGCTCCCCGGCACAAGCCCGACCTCAACCACATCCTGCGGCTCAGCGTGGAGGAGCAGAAATGGCCCTGCGCCCGCTGCACCTTCCGCAACTTCCTGGGCAAGGAGGCCTGCGAGGTGTGCGGCTTCACCCCGGAGCCTGCGCCTGGGGCTGCCTTCCTGCCAGTCCTCAACGGGGTCCTCCCCAAGCCACCCGCCATCCTGGGGGAGCCCAAGGGCAGCTGCCAGGAGGAAGCAGGTCCAGTGAGGACTGCGGGGCTGGTGGCCACGGAGCCCGCCAGGGGGCAGTGCGAGGACAAGGACGAGGAGGAGAAGGAGGAGCAGGAGGAGGAGGAGGGAGCGGCGGAGCCCAGAGGGGGCTGGGCGTGTCCGCGTTGCACGCTGCACAACACGCCCGTGGCCAGCTCCTGCTCCGTCTGCGGGGGCCCACGCAGGCTCTCGCTGCCACGGATCCCTCCTGAGGCCCTGGTGGTCCCGGAAGTGGTGGCCCCGGCCGGCTTCCACGTCGTGCCTGCCGCGCCTCCACCTGGCCTCCCCGGGGAAGGTGCCGAGGCCAACCCCCCAGCCACCAGCCAGGGCCCAGCTGCCGAACCAGAGCCGCCCAGGGTCCCGCCCTTCAGCCCCTTCTCGTCCACCCTGCAGAACAACCCCGTGCCGCGCAGCCGACGCGAGGTTCCCCCCCAGCTGCAGCCACCGGTGCCTGAGGCTGCCCAGCCGTCACCCTCTGCCGGCTGCAGGGGAGCCCCCCAGGGCTCGGGCTGGGCTGGGGCCTCCCGCCTAGCAGAGTTGCTGTCTGGCAAGCGGCTGAGTGTGCTGGAGGAAGAGGCCACGGAGGGTGGCACCAGCCGCGTAGAGGCCGGCAGCTCCACCTCGGGCAGTGACATCATTGACCTGGCCGGAGACACCGTGCGTTACACGCCCGCCAGCCCCTCCAGCCCCGACTTCACCACCTGGTCATGTGCCAAGTGCACGCTCAGAAACCCCACAGTGGCCCCCAGGTGCTCGGCCTGCGGCTGCTCCAAACTGCACGGCTTCCAGGAGCATGGCGAGCCCCCCACCCACTGCCCCGACTGTGGGGCCGACAAGCCCAGCCCCTGCGGCAGAAGCTGCGGACGGGTGTCCTCGGCCCAGAAGGCCGCCCGCGTCCTGCCCGAGCGCCCGGGCCAGTGGGCCTGCCCTGCCTGTACCCTGCTCAACGCACTGCGGGCCAAGCACTGCGCCGCCTGCCACACGCCTCAGCTCCTGGTGGCCCAGCGGCGGGGGGCCGCGCCCCTGAGGCGCAGGGAGAGCATGCACGTGGAGCAGCGGCGGCAGACAGACGAGGGCGAGGCCAAGGCACTCTGGGAGAACATCGTGGCCTTCTGCCGGGAGGTGAGGCGCCCCCTCGCCCTCTTCCTGCTCCTCCAGCCTGAGCACATGGCCGTGGTCTCTGCAGAACAATGTGAGCTTCGTGGATGACAGCTTCCCTCCCGGGCCCGAGTCTGTCGGCTTCCCCGCGGGTGACAGCGTGCAGCAGCGTGTGAGGCAGTGGCTGCGACCCCAGGAGATCAACTGCTCCGTCTTCAGGGACCACAGGGCCACGTGGTCTGTGTTCCACACACTGCGGCCCTCAGACATCCTGCAGGGGCTGCTGGGGAACTGCTGGTGAGGCCTTCTCCAAGGCCGGGGTGGGGCGGTCCCCGCGAGGTCACCCTGAGGCTCTGCGCAGGTTCCTGAGCGCCCTGGCGGTGCTGGCGGAGCGGCCGGACCTGGTGGAGCGGGTGATGGTCACGCGCAGCCTGTGTGCAGAGGGCGCCTACCAGGTGCGGCTGTGCAAGGACGGCACGTGGACCACGGTGCTGGTGGACGACATGCTGCCCTGTGATGAGGCCGGCTGCCTCCTCTTCTCACAGGTGGGGCGGCCTGCAGGGTGGGCACGGGCGGCGCGGGGGTGGCCTCTGACCCGGCCCTCTGCAGGCGCAGCGGAAGCAGCTGTGGGTGGCCCTCATCGAGAAGGCGCTGGCCAAGCTGCACGGCTCCTACTTTGCGCTCCAGGCGGGCCGCGCCATCGAAGGCCTGGCCACGCTCACCGGCGCCCCCTGTGAGAGCCTGGCGCTGCAGCTCAGCTCCACTAACCCCCGCGAGGAGCCCGTTGACACTGACCTCATCTGGGCCAAAATGCTGAGTTCTAAGGAGGCTGGGTAAGAGGAGGGGCACTGCGTGGTCAGCCGCGTCCCGGTCGGTGAGGGCCGCTCTGCCACACAGGTTCCTCATGGGTGCCTCCTGTGGCGGGGGCAACATGAAGGTGGACGATTCGGCCTACGAGAGCCTGGGCCTGCGCCCCCGGCATGCCTACTCCATCCTGGATGTCCGAGATGTCCAGGGCACCAGGTAGGGCCGGCCTGGCTGAGGGTGGGTGGGGTGTGGTTCAGATCCTCACCCCTGTGGTCTGCAGGCTTCTGCGGCTCCGAAACCCGTGGGGCCGTTTCTCCTGGAACGGCAGCTGGTCCGACGAGTGGCCACACTGGCCGGGGCACCTGCGTGGCGAGCTCATGCCGCACGGCAGCAGTGAGGGTGTCTTCTGGATGGAGTACGGCGACTTTGTCAGGTATCGGCACCGTGGGGCGGTGTGCACGCCGCGGCTCAGGGCCCCGTCCTCCCGCCACCTGCAGGTACTTCGACTCCGTGGACATCTGTAAGGTGCACTCGGACTGGCAGGAGGCGCGGGTGCAGGGCTGCTTTCCCAGCTCGGCCAGCGCGCCCGTGGGGGTAACAGCGCTCACGGTGCTGGAGCGGGCCTCGCTGGAGTTCGCGCTCTTCCAGGAGGGCAGCAGGTGGGTGCTGCGGGGCCCCATCGGGCTGGGCTCGCGTGACCCTGGCCCGTGGTGTCTGGCGCAGGCGCTCGGACGCCGTGGACAGCCACCTGCTGGACCTGTGCATCCTGGTGTTCCGGGCCACGTTCGGCAGCGGCGGCCACCTCAGCCTGGGCCGCCTCCTGGCCCACAGTAAGCGCGCGGTCAAGAAGTTCGTCAGCTGCGACGTCATGCTGGAGCCTGGCGAGTACGCTGTGGTGTGCTGCGCCTTCAACCACTGGGGGCCGCCCCTGCCGGGCACCCCTGCCCCCCAGGGTACGTGGCCCCTACCCCAGGCTCATGCCCCAGAGGGCTGCGGTTCACACGCCCGTCCTTGTAGCCTCCAGCCCCTCGGCAGGGGTCCCGAGAGCCTCCCCAGAGCCGCCGGGCCACGTGCTGGCTGTGTACAGCTCGAGGCTGGTCATGGTGGAGCCCGTGGAAGCCCAGCCGACCACGCTGGCCGACGCCATCATCCTGCTCACCGAGAGCCGCGGAGAGCGGCACGAGGTGGGTGGGGGTCCCGGGGGAGGGTGGCGTGGCCCTGCCCCACAACTGCCATTCCTGTGCCCAGGGCCGTGAGGGCATGACCTGCTACTACCTGACACACGGTTGGGCGGGGCTCATCGTGGTGGTGGAGAACCGACACCCCAAGGCCTACCTGCACGTGCAGTGTGACTGCACCGACAGCTTCAACGTGGTGTCCACACGCGGCAGCCTGCGTACCCAGGATAGCGTGCCACCCCTGCACAGGTGCGCCCCCGCCCCTGCCCCCCCACCCCTGCCTCCACAGGTCCTCACCGGTCCCCTCCCCCAGGCAGGTCCTGGTGATCTTGTCCCAGCTAGAGGGCAACGCCGGCTTCTCTATCACCCACCGCCTGGCACATCGCAAGGCAGCCCAGGCCTTCCTCAGTGACTGGACAGCCTCCAAGGGGACCCACAGCCCCCCACTCACGCCAGAGGTCGCCGGTCTGCATGGGCCCCGACCGCTGTGACCACCATGCCTGGGGCAGGGGCTGTGCACAGACGGACCCCCCACCCCCACACGCACTTTATGAGGGAGACCCCGACAGAGGACGCTTGAGCCAGAATCTCAGGACCCCGCCCAGGGAGCTGCCAGCCCAGGGCTCAGCTTCCCATGGGCCCCCCGCCCCCCTCCTTCCCCTCCCTGAACCCCACAGTCCGCCTGGCCAGGCCTCCTGGCCGCCACGCAGAATACCTCGAACCAGGCGGGCTGTGAACCAGCCCCGCTCACCTGCCAGCCCCAACACCCGACGGGGGCCGAGGCCAGGCTGCCCCTCCCTGTGGGCTCAGGGTCTCCTGCGGGCTAGGCAGCCAGGAGCTCTGTCCGCAAAACCAAATCTGGGTGTCAGAGGCCAAGACCCTGGGGTGGGATCAGGGACCACCCCTCACGGGGCATAAGGTCAGTTTTCCCCCAGAGCCCGGGTCCCTGTCCCCCACAGGGCAGGCGGGGTCCCTGGAGCCCTGGTGTGGAGCGGCGAGTCCCGGGGCGGTGCCTGTCTCAGAAGAAGGGGCCCTTGGCCAGCCCCCCAGCGACACTATGCAAATCCTGGAGTGCCCGCCAGGATCGAAGCCATGACTGGGTGCAGGCGGGCGCCAGGCCCGCTGTGGGTGGGCACCAGTTCTCAGCACCGCTCACTGCTGCCGGGCACACTGGGACCAGCAGGCTCCTCAGCCAACCCTGTCCCTCGGCCCGGCCCTGCCAGAGAGGGACCCCAGCACATCGTGGGCACGGGCAGGGCTCAGCCGCTCCCACCTCCCCACAGAAGCCCAGGAGTGTGTGGACGTCTGAGCCCAGCTTTCTGCGTGCCCTCCTGGCCCCTCACTCCCGGCAGCGGGCCGGCCTCGCCCCCACTCCCCCTCCTACCCCGGCAGGGGCTTCCGGGGCCTTTTCACCTGGAGAAACATTCCCACTCCCCTTTGGCCTCCCTGTACTCTGAGCTGTGAATATTTTTAACCCTGTAAATACGGCCAGCTCTTGTGACACAGAGACTATTTTATCAATTGTCAGTCCCGTTCCTTTACCATAGGATTCTCCACAGTGGCTTCCGACTCAGGCTCCAATGGACCAAATAAAAGCGTTTTGTTTTGTAATCACGCCTCCTCCTCCTGCTGTTGCCCCGCGC